ACCAGGCCTCAGATTCCGACTCCAGACCTACTGCCTCTTGGCCCTGTGACATTAAAAGAGTAGGGAATCAGCCTGAGCAGCATTTCCTCATCTTCAAATGTGGAGGACAGTAGATGATCTTAGCTCCCAGGATTAGTGCTTGTAAAGCAATAATAATGTAATGCATTATTATTGTATTATGCATCATATTCCCATATTATAGTCAAAAAGGACCCCAACTTAAAGCACCTGCCAGCCCTCTCCTCCTCCACCACTGCCGAATGGAGCCAGGCACGAGTATTCCAGGTGGACAGACGAATAGAAATACAGGGGACGAGCCCCTTCCTAGATCCTAGCGCAGCTTGCTCCCTACTTAAGGAATGATATTGGACCCTGCATTCATCTTCTCTGGATGGTAATTTTCTCACCTGTAAAACAGAGACACTGGCCCCAAGGACACCCCACAAGTAGTTGTGAATCCCAAAGTAAGAGAAGAACAAAAAAAGAACCAGAATTTATTCAACACCCACTGAGTGCTTAGCAAACACATGGTTTCTTTAACTCTCATAAGCTTCATGCTGCAGAGGAACTCTCCCCATTTTACAGATAAGGAAACTGAGGCCCAGAGGTAACCTAGGTCTAGATAGACTCCACATTTATGACTTCACCACTCTTCCTTGCCTGAAGGATATAGAATCACTCCCTGCAGGGCTCTTGCCTGACTCAGGAAAGGGCCACAGGATAGCCAGCCAGGCTTAACCAACCCAGCCAAGAAAGGGCTGGTCCCAACTGGCTGGAGTGCAGTGTACAGGCACCCAGCCTGGAAGACTGATCAGAAAAGAAGCCACAGCTCCAGCCCCAGCCCCAACCCCCTGAGCTCAAGCCCTTGGGGACTCCTGCTGGGCAGCTCTCTAGGCCCTAGGGAGATGCTCCACAGACCCAGGCTGCCCTTTGGGAAGTGGGGAAGACAAGTGGGTCAGGTGTGCACCACCCAGGGGCGGGGCCAGGCAGCCGGCTGTGGTGGGAGGCAGTTGAGCCCTGGATTGTGACCGCTTCAGGGCAGTTGGTAGATGCCCCTCTGGGAGAGATCCCCAGGGGTGACAGCCATGGACCCTGGAAGGGCCTGGGCTAGGGACAGGGACCAGAGCCAGTCCAGGGAGAGGACAGAGCCAATGGACTGGGGTGTACTGTAACAGCCCTGCTGGCGAGAGGGACCAGGGCACCGTCCTCCAGGGAGCCCATGCTGCAAGTCGGGCCAGAGGTGCCCCTGAACCTGAAGGCCAATGAGACCCAAGACAGGCCAAGTGGGTTGTGAGACCCCTGAGGAGCTGGGCCCTGGTCCCAGGCAGCGCTGGCCCCTGCTGCTGCTGGGTCTGGCCATGGTCGCCCATGGCCTGCTGCGCCCAATGGTTGCACCGCAAAGCGGGGACCCAGACCCTGGAGCCTCAGTTGGAAGCAGCCGATCCAGCCTGCGGAGCCTGTGGGGCAGGTAAGGGGCAAGAGATTCCAGGGGATGTGGGGCACTGCAACCCTGTGCCCGTCATGCCCAGCAGGCTCCTGCTCCAGCCCAGCCCCCAGAGAGCAGACCCCAGGTGCTGGCCCCGGGGGTTTTGGTCTGAGCCTCAGTCACTGTGTTATGTCTTCGGAACTGGGACCAAGGTCACCGTCCTAGGTAAGTGGCTCTCAACCTTTCCCAGCCTGTCTGCCCTCTCTCACCCCCTTCCCTGTCCACACAGGTCAGCCCAAGGCCAACCCCACTGTCACTCTGTTCCCGCCCTCCTCTGAGGAGCTCCAAGCCAACAAGGCCACACTAGTGTGTCTGATCAGTGACTTCTACCCGGGAGCTGTGACAGTGGCCTGGAAGGCAGATGGCAGCCCCGTCAAGGCGGGAGTGGAGACCACCAAACCCTCCAAACAGAGCAACAACAAGTACGCGGCCAGCAGCTACCTGAGCCTGACGCCCGAGCAGTGGAAGTCCCACAGAAGCTACAGCTGCCAGGTCACGCATGAAGGGAGCACCGTGGAGAAGACAGTGGCCCCTACAGAATGTTCATAGGTTCCCAACTCTAACCCCACCCACGGGAGCCTGGAGCTGCAGGATCCCAGGGGAGGGGTCTCTCTCCCCATCCCAAGTCATCCAGCCCTTCTCCCTGCACTCATGAAACCCCAATAAATATCCTCATTGACAACCAGAAATCTTGTTTTATCTCATTTTTTTTCTCACATAAATTGCTAGCCTCCCCGGGGTTCTCAGTGTGGGGTACAGGGAATTCTGCACCCAGTGTGAAAATCACCCAAGGGAGGAGGCTCACAGCCTCCCTGAGTCATCTCCCCAGAGGGTCCTTCCTCTCCCAGTCACCCCTTCTCCAACTCTCCACTGTACCCCTGAGCTACCAGTCTGGCATCAGTTCAGACCAGTCCCACACCCTCCTAAATTTTACTTCTCAATAAATACCTGATCATGTAAAACGCAGCATTTCTAATGTGCAGTCTCTGTCTGGTCAT